GAGCAAGTTGGAAGAAAAACTTTTGAAAATTTGTGTTTCTGCTCAAAATGTCCTCTTGACATCTAGGACTCACATCCCTCCATATTTCTGAGGAAAAGAAAAGTTTTTTTCCAGGTAACGCAAATCCCTAATATATTTTTATAAGAATGTAGGAAGAAGGAAGTTTACCTATAACAAAATAAGTGTTTGATTTCTGTCATCTGGTAAAAATTTTCAATTTTAAAAAAAAGCATATAAGGAACATCAATCTCAAAATTTTATGAAATGCCTTCAAAAGTAAAGTTTAATGTCTAGATCTTTGCAAACTTTTGTACATAATGACTAAATCAATATTATATTGATTTTATCAATATAATAATCACTATATCAGTTTATGAAATTAAGGTAAAAGATTAATCAGAAGCTTAAAGCCTTTGCTTTCTACAGAAAACATTGCAGCTTTACAATATTAATATTAAAAATCAATATTGGTGAGTAACATTAGATAATCACTTAAGCTAACAACAGCAGCAAAAGAAATTCAGAGATAATGGCTTTAACGTGATTGCTACCAATTTATTTTAAAATATGTGCATTTCTTTTGCATATGTAAATAATGTTAAGTAATATGTTTAGCTGAAATGTAAATGGTCAAAACTTTCTTTACTGAGTCTATTGCACCATAAGTTGGGTTTGCAGTAAGAAACTAACACATTTGTGCCTTCTCAAAGTACTAACTTTGAGTTGTATGCTATCCAGAAACTATATTCAATCATTTCTGTCTCAAAATAATGACCTTACAAAAGGAATTTAACTTTACCTAGTTCTATCACGATTGCATATTAAGGAGAGATTTAGAAGATGGCAGAAGTTTGTTTTTGTTCAATCAGCTACCTACGAAGCCCAAAACTCATATACTGTATAGCCGAGAAAAAGTAAACTACATTCTCTTCCTAATTATTCTTTTGAAAAATGACTTCATGTTCATTATCTTCTCTTCATTCTTAAAAAAGGAACACATTTTATAAAAGAGTCCTGACTGATAATGTGTCCCTTGACCTTGCAGGTCACTGGCCTAATGAATGTCTCTGAGCCAAATTCCAGCTTTGCTTTTGTAAATGAATTTATACTCCAAGGTTTCACTTGTGAGTGGACAATTCAGATCTTCCTCTTCTCACTCTTTACTACAACATATGCACTGACTATAACAGGGAATGGAGCCATTGCTTTTGTCCTGTGGTGTGACTGGCGACTTCACACTCCCATGTACATGTTCCTGGGAAATTTCTCCTTTTTAGAGATATGGTATGTCTCTTCTACAGTTCCCAAGATGTTGGTCAACTTCCTTTCAGAGAAAAAAAACATCTCCTTTGCTGGATGTTTTCTCCAGTTTTATTTCTTCTTCTCTTTGGGTACATCAGAATGCTTGCTTTTGACTGTGATGGCCTTTGATCAGTACCTTGCTATCTGCCGTCCCTTGCTCTATCCTAATATCATGACTGGGCATCTCTGTGCCAAACTGGTCATACTGTGCTGGGTTTGTGGATTTCTGTGGTTCCTGATCCCCATTGTTCTCATCTCTCAGATGCCCTTCTGTGGCCCAAACATTATTGACCATGTTGTGTGTGACCCAGGGCCACGATTTGCATTGGATTGTGTTTCTGCCCCAAGAATCCAACTGTTTTGCTACACTCTAAGCTCATTAGTTATTTTTGGTAACTTCCTCTTTATTATTGGATCCTATACTCTTGTCCTGAAAGCTGTGTTGGGTATGCCTTCAAGCACTGGGAGACATAAGGCCTTCTCTACCTGTGGGTCTCATTTGGCTGTGGTATCACTGTGCTATAGCTCTCTTATGGTCATGTATGTGAGCCCAGGACTCGGACATTCTACAGGGATGCAGAAAATTGAAACTTTGTTCTATGCTATGGTGACCCCACTCTTCAATCCCCTTATCTATAGCCTCCAGAATAAGGAGATAAAGGCAGCCCTGAGGAAAGTTCTGGGAAGTTCCAACATAATCTAAGGCATATTAGATTATTCCTCCATGATCAGATC